TCTACTCTTAGGTATTATACCCCGAAGAACAGAAAAAAGGCACTCAAACAAATGCATGTACACACATGTTCACAGCGGCATTCATTCATAACAGCCAAAAAGTAGAAACAATTCAAACGTTCAACTGATGAATGGATAAACCATTGTGATACCGCCATACAATGGAATATTATTCAGCCATAACAACGAATGAAGTACTGATACGTGCTGCAAGGTGGATGAACCTGATACATTATGCTAGGTGAAGGAAGCCAGACACAAAAGGTCGTGTGTATGATTCCATTTACATGAAATGCCCAGAATAGGTAAATCCATAGAGACAGAAAGCGGACTGGTGGTTGCCAAGGCCTGGGAGGGAGAGGAGGATTGGCCGTAAGTGCTTCATGGAGTTGGCTGTCCTTCGGCGAAATATTTTGGAAATAGCAGAATGGTGCTTGCACAACATTGTAAATTTACTAAACGCCACTGAATTGTTCACCTTAAAATGGTCAATATTACGTTATGTGAATTTCACTTTAATTACAAAAAGAGAAACGCTAGCGTTTACGCAGGCGGAGGGCAGGCTGGACTGGGGACGCTCCTCCCGGCCGCCTCGTTGCTGGCAGCGCTTCCGCCCGCCGGCGCACCAGTCAGTACCGCGCCCGGCGAATGTGGAGGGCGAAGCTGCGGCAGGGCAATCACAAAAGGGCTGTCAGAGAGGAGGCGAGGCGGGAGGAAGATGGAGAGGCGGGTGGGAGCCTCACCTTTGGACTCTATCGCCACAGCCCGGTCTAGCCGCTACGCCCGAGCTCAAGTCTGACTCGAAACTCCGCTGGGTGCCTGAGAGGACCCGGCAGGCCAAGGGGTGGAACTGAGGGGGCGGGGACGCGGCGGGCGGGTGGGGCCGCCTCCCGGCTGGGCACGCCTCCAAGCCAGACTGGACGCGAAGGAAACCGGAACCTGTCTGCCTACGGTGCCTGTTTCCGGAAGCAGCTTGAGTCCGGACACCAACGACGGGGACGCTGGGAAGCCGACTTCCGGCGCCCTATTTTCTCACCTGGTTCCCGCGGCGAGCCAGCGGCAGCGGCGGCGGCGATGAGACAGAAGCACTACCTTGAGGCTGCAGCGCGGGGACTGCACGACAGCTGCCCGGGCCAAGCCCGCTACCTCCTGTAAGAGGACTGGAGGGGAAGCGGGAGGCGAGCGGGTAGGTGTTCCTTTGCTCCTCACAAGTCTCTTTCTCTTTTACAGCTGGGCCTACACTTCGTCGCACGGTAAGAAGAACGCCTGTCTCTTGTGCTTTGGGCTGAATTGTGAGTTTCATTTGTATAATTTTAGATGATAAGAGCACTTTTGAAGAAACGTGTCCATACTGTTTCCAGCTGTTGGTTCTGGATAACTCTCGAGTGCGTCTCAAACCCAAAGCCAGGTTGACACCCAAAATACAGAAACTTCTTAATCGAGAAGCGAGAAACTATACACTCAGTTTTAAAGAAGCAAAAATGGTGAAAAAGTTCAAAGACTCCAAAAGTGTATTGGTAAGATTTCAGTTCCAGTATGTATGAGTAAAGACGGGACTGATATTTCTTATTTTTATGGTAGTTGATCACTTGTAAAACATGCAACAGAACAGTGAAACATCATGGTAAAAGTAGAAGCTTTGTGTCAACATTGAAGAGCAATCCTGCCACTCCTACAAGTAAACTCAGCCTGAAGACACCAGAGAGAAGGACTGCAAACCCAAATCATGACATGTCTGGCTCGAAAGGCAAGAGCCCAGCATCGGTTTTCAGGTATCTTAATCCATGAAGTTTTTGAATTGCCAGTATAACTAAGTGTGGTTTTGTTTCTTTTCAGAACACCTACATCTGGACAGTCAGTATCTACTTGCTCCTCAAAGAACACCAGCAAAACAAAGAAACACTTCTCTCAACTAAAAATGTTACTTAGTCAGAATGAATCCCAAAAGATTCCAAAGGTGGACTTCAGAAATTTCTTATCTTCTCTGAAGGGTGGACTTTTAAAATAAGAAATGCCTGATGTCAATTCTGAAACTAAAGTTGGTAAAACAACTTTTTAAACTCTTATTCATTTTTTGAATACATGGAAACTAGATCTGAATGCAAACTTTTCTTGGCATCCTTCAGTGTTTATGGGGAAAATACCTCATTAGTGTGAATACCTGAAACCTGCCTACCTCATAGGACAGCTGTGAGGATCAAAAAATATATGAAAGTTCCTTGTAGATACATATCTATAGATATATATGTGTATGTATATAAAGATAGATATATACATTGAGTAGTGGCATTACTGTTTTTTCTTCCTTTAGT